CTCACTTGCCCCTCGGTTCTGGCCAATCAGCTTTGTCCTTACTAAGGATTATATCACAAATCCCAGTTGGGCTCTTCTCTCAAACTGTGACTGCAGCCTGAGTTAGACTTCTGCAACGTCCCGTGAGGTGGGATCAGGAATGGCTTCCCTCCATTCTTGCTGGAATCTGGGTCTGCACACAAAGCATGTCCCGATGCTGCTCCTTCTTATATATTCCTTACTTTTCACTGAATCACCTCTAGAGCTGAGTAGGTTTGAAGTCCTCCCTCATGACTTGTATTGCCTGGCTCGCCTGTGGGAGTATATGTCATGACAGCAATCTATCCCTCTCTCATGCTCTGGGGACTAATGGTTTTCCATCTGTTTTATGATGTAGTCTGTTGCCTGCCACTTCATTCAAAGGGTCTGTGGTTTCTTTCAGTTTTTCTGTTAAGTTCTTACATTGTTTCTTCGAATAAATTTTACAGCATGAATCTCTACATGCCATTTTGTCTTACCAAGTGGGATAAGTATGCTTATAATGCTTCCAATCTGCCATCTTGGAAAAAAAGAAAAAAAAAACTTTAAATATTTTGTCTGTAATGTGCTATGGAAGAGACCTTTTCACATTGTATCTGTTTAGGAATTGATGGGCCTCCTGTATCTCAATGTCTAAGTGTCTTGCTCGACTTAGGAAGTGTCATCTATTATTTCAATAAATAGGTCTTTGAAAACATGTTTTCTCTCTTTGCCTTCTGGGCTATCAGTGATTTTTATATTTGGTCACTTTATGTTGTTAGATAGATTCCAAAGGTTTATTTTATTATTTTCTTTTTTTCTTTATTTTTGTCTGACAGCGTTATTTCAAAAAAAACTGTCTTCAAGCAAAATGTGATCTTAACATAAGTCAGTTATGATTGAGTATATTGTTGAAGCTTTCATGTGTATTTTTTAGTTTATTCACTGCATTCTTTGGCTCCAGAATTTCTGTTCGTTCCTTTTTTATGGTCTCTATCTCTTTGGTAAAGACAGGGTGGCAGTGGCCATGCTGCTGCCCTGCCACTGGGTGTTGGATGCCACCTTCAGTGATGGCAGTCTAGGCCAGTGGGTGAAAAACACATGTGCCACATATGCCTTATCCCCAGTGGTGCTCCCACCTCAGCCCCAGGTGTGGTAGCCCATGAATGCTCATGTCTAAGCCTAGTCCTGCCCCTGATATTTGACCTGAGTAGCCCCGGAAAAAGGCCACAGATAAGGACTATTCTGCCTTTCATCTTGGGCATCTGAGGGAGGTGAGGCTTTTTCTGAGGGGTGGAACTTCAGATCAGCGAATGGATAGTCTTGTCCTCTGCCCCACATACTTCAAGGTAAGGACTCTAAGGAAAGACTGAGGGGACCTTGCCCCTCCCCTGTCCCTGTGCCTGCTGCCAGCTCTGGAGGACCCTATCAGGGTCCCCAGGTTTACAACTTTCTGACTTGCATTTTGGGAGTCAGCCGGAGGGGAAGTTTTCTCTGAGGAGGGCAGTTTCAGTTAAGCAGAGGGAGGAACCCCAGGACTGGCCACTCAACGAGAAGAGAACTCTGTGGAAGGACAGTGACCTTCCAACATGGAGGAGAGGCACAGGCTACACCCTTTCCCTTCCTGCCGTCAGCCCTGGAAAAAGGTTGTGGGGGGAGAAAGCGGGGAGGTGGGCAGGGAAATATGGACGAGGGCTTTGAACAATAAGATGAAGATACAAGTACCTGGCACAGCTTGCCAGAGAGCGAGCCCTTGTTCACTTATACACTGGATGAAAAGGTGGACAAGTTGGTGCAGTTTCTTCTCCTCAAATATCAAGCAAAAGAGCCTCTCACAAGAGCAGAGATGCAGATGAATGTCATCAACACATACACGGGCTACTTTCCTATGATCTTCAGGAAAGCCCGTGAGTTCATAGAGATTCTTTTTGGCATTTCCCTGACAGAAGTGGACCCCGACCATTTCTATGTCTTTGTAAACACATTAGACCTCACCTGTGAGGGGAGTCTGAGTGATGAGCAGGGCATGCCCCAGAACCGCCTCCTGATTCTTATTCTGAGTGTGATCTTCATAAAGGGCAACTGTGCATCTGAGGAGGTCATCTGGGAAGTGCTGAATGCAATAGGGGTGTGTGCTCAGAGGGAGCATTTCGTCTATCGGAGGCCCCACCCCACGCTGCCTCTGCTGTCAGCCCTGGTCAGCCTTGGCAGGGTTCGCGGATGTGCTTTCCCGACTTGCACTGTGGGAGTCTGAAGGACCTGAAGCATTTTGCGAGGAGTCTGGACTCAGGTCAGCAGAGGGAAGCGTCTTAGACCTGGCCAATCCTCAAGGTAAGGGCCCTAAGGGAGAACTGAGGGACTTCAAGAAGCCCCGGTCTGCCCTGCGCTGCCATAGGACTTGCAGGCCACAGACAGGAAGATGGCCGCCGAGGGCTGACCGAGGCGTCCCCACAACAGAAGAAGGGAGGAGGTGCCAGCCCTCTAGGGAATAAATAGGAAGACCTTACCCTCTACTCTCATTCTGGGTGTTCCAGAAGATGAGGATATGCCTGCTGCTGGGATGCCACCTCTTCCCCAGAGTCCTCCTGAGATTCCTCCCCAGGGTCCTCCCAAGATCTCTCCCCAGGGTCCTCCGCAGAGTCCTCCCCAGAGTCCTCTAGACTCCTGCTCATCCCCTCTTTTGTGGACCCGATTGGATGAGGAGTCCAGCAGTGAAGAGGAGGATACAGCTACTTGGCATGCCTTGCCAGAAAGTGAATCCTTGCCCAGGTATGCCCTGGATGAAAAGGTGGCTGAGTTGGTGCAGTTTCTTCTCCTCAAATATCAAACAAAAGAGCCTGTCACAAAGGCAGAGATGCTGACGACTGTCATCAAGAAGTATAAGGACTATTTTCCCATGATCTTCGGGAAAGCCCATGAGTTCATAGAGCTAATTTTTGGCATTGCCCTGACTGATATGGACCCCGACAACCACTCCTATTTCTTTGAAGACACATTAGACCTCACCTATGAGGGAAGCCTGATTGATGACCAGGGCATGCCCAAGAACTGTCTCCTGATTCTTATTCTCAGTATGATCTTCATAAAGGGCAGCTGTGTCCCCGAGGAGGTCATCTGGGAAGTGTTGAGTGCAATAGGGGTGTGTGCTGGGAGGGAGCACTTTATATATGGTCCACGTTATGAATTTTTGTGGGGTCCAAGAGCCCATTCAGAGGCCAGCAAGAGAAGTCTTAGAGTTTTTATCCAAGCTATCCAGTATCATCCCTAGTGCCTTTCCATCCTGGTACATGGATGCTTTGAAAGATATGGAAGACAGAGCCCAGGCCATAATTGACACCACAGATGATGCTACTGCCATGGCCAGTGCAAGCCCCAGTGTCATGTCCACCAACTTCTGTCCTGAGTGATGTCTGAAGCAGATTCCCCCTCTGTGTTTGAA